ATGCACTCTATGGCTACAACTGTGTGGAAGATGCACATTTGTCCCCCAAAATCTCTTTATTGAGGCTACTGGTATACACTACTTGGTAGAATTGTCATTAGTCTGACCCAGTTTGAATGACGGTTGAATTTAGGAGAAAAAAGTCCCATCTTTCGACAAAAGTGTACCAGCCCTGTCAGTTTAAGGGAGAAAACATAAACAGAGGCAGTGTAGGGGTGGAAAGGGGATGATCCCTTTCTTTCCCATCATAAGCGTTACAGCTAACACTCCTATAACAAAAGACAGGTTAACAAGAGAAAATTACTAGCCTGGACAACATGGCAAAACCCCGTCTCTACAGAAAATACAAAAATTTGCTGGGTGTGATGGTGTGCCTCTGTAGTCCCAGCTACTCAGGAGGCTGAGGTGAGCAGATCACTTGAGCCTGGGAGGTCAAGGCTGCAGTGAGCCAAGATTGTGCCACTGCACTCAGCCTAGGCCATAGAGTGAGACCCTGTCTCAAAAAAGAAAAGATAAAAACAAAACAAAAACAAGAGAAAAACATTATAAATGTACTGTATTTGATCAAGGTTTGTTTTGTTTGTTTGTTTTTGAGACAGAGTCTTGCTCTGTCGCCAGGCTGGAGTGGAGTAGCGTGATCTTGTCTCACTACAACCTCCGCCTTCCGGGTTCAAGCAATTCTCCTGCCTCAGCCTCTCAAGTACCTGGGACTACAGGTGTGTGCCACCACACCTGGCTAATTTGTTGTATTTTAGTAGAGATGGGGTTTCACCACGTTGGCCAGGATGGTCTTGATCTCCTGACCTCATGATCTGCCTTCCTCAGCCTCCTATTGATCAAAGTTTTACATGATGCAGGAGCCTTCAGAGTGAAGACCCAAAGATACAGGTGACTCTGTCTCATTATATGCTTAGGTTTGATGAAACAGGGACAGTCGTGTAGAAATGTGATTGGACAACAAAGGATATGAGCTAATGGTAATAGAAAACCTAGCAAGACCTGTCTGTTCAGATTCTTGAACTTTCTTTCGATTGTAGCATTTCTCCTTTCAGGATACAGTACGGGATCCTTTCTGGAATGGAGGTCTTATGAGCTGCTATTGAACACGGCAGGTGAGAGAATTTCTTTATGGCCAATTCTTAGACTCTATTGTGTCCTTCTTTGTATTGCCCACAGAGCCTGTTGGTGACCTGCACACAGGAGCCCTCCAGTCAGTACTGATTGAATTACTCAAGGCTGCCTCTCTGCAAAGTTGAGGTAAGCAGCTGAGTTCAATGATGCTGGCTGCAATGCTAGGTCTCACCATATTTTCCCCCCGCAGCACTACAGGACGTCGGGACTGGGCATTTCCTTCCAACATGGCCGCCACTGCCTCTCCGCAGCCACTCGCCACTGAGGATGCCGATTCTGAGAATAGCAGCTTCTATTACTATGACTACCTGGATGAAGTGGCCTTCATGCTCTGCAGGAAGGATGCAGTGGTGTCCTTTGGCAAAGTCTTCCTCCCAGTCTTCTATAGCCTGATTTTTGTGTTGGGCCTCAGCGGGAACCTCCTTCTTCTCATGGTCTTGCTCCGTTACGTGCCTCGCAGGCGGATGGTTGAGATCTATCTGCTGAATCTGGCCATCTCCAACCTTCTGTTTCTGGTGACACTGCCCTTCTGGGGCATCTCCGTGGCCTGGCATTGGGTCTTCGGGAGTTTCTTGTGCAAGATGGTGAGCACTCTTTATACTATTAACTTTTACAGTGGCATCTTTTTCATTAGCTGCATGAGCCTGGACAAGTACCTGGAGATCGTTCATGCTCAGCCCTACCACAGGCTGAGGACCCGGGCCAAGAGCCTGCTCCTTGCTACCATAGTATGGGCTGTGTCCCTGGCCGTCTCCATCCCTGATATGGTCTTTGTACAGACACATGAAAATCCCAAGGGTGTGTGGAACTGCCACGCAGATTTCGGCGGGCATGGGACCATTTGGAAGCTCTTCCTCCGCTTCCAGCAGAACCTCCTAGGGTTTCTCCTTCCACTCCTTGCCATGATCTTCTTCTACTCCCGTATTGGTTGTGTCTTGGTGAGGCTGAGGCCCGCAGGCCAGGGCCGGGCTTTAAAAATAGCTGCAGCCTTGGTGGTGGCCTTCTTCGTGCTATGGTTCCCATACAATCTCACCTTGTTTCTGCATACGCTGTTGGACCTGCAAGTATTCGGGAACTGTGAGGTCAGCCAGCATCTAGACTACGCACTCCAGGTAACAGAGAGCATCGCCTTCCTTCACTGCTGCTTTTCCCCCATCCTGTATGCCTTCTCCAGTCACCGCTTCCGCCAGTACCTGAAGGCTTTCCTGGCTGCCGTGCTTGGATGGCACCTGGCACCTGGCACTGCCCAGGCCTCATTATCCAGCTGTTCTGAGAGCAGCATACTTACTGCCCAAGAGGAAATGACTGGCATGAATGACCTTGGAGAGAGGCAGTCTGAGAACTACCCTAACAAGGAGGATGTGGGGAATAAATCAGCCTGAGTGACCAAATTTTGGTCTGGTGGGAACAGATGGGAACCAGCTCAATTGGGTGTCCACTCAAAGTGCTCTCTCCAGGGGCCTCAGTGACTGTGTTGCTAAACCCAGTGGTCAGTTCTCAGTTCTCAGCCATCAGCAGCATTTGCTCGCCCCGCCTTCTTCCTCCACTTTCTTCACTTGCTTCCAGGATACCACGCTTTCTTTTCTGAATTGCTACAATCTTTCTTCCTTCCTTCCTTGCTTCCTTCCTTCCTTCCTTCCCTCTCTCCCTCCCTCCCTCCCTCGCTTCTTCCCTTCCTCCTTTCCTCCCTTCCTACTTTCCTTCCTTCCTTCTGACAGGGTCTTGCTCTATTGCTCTGTCACCCAGGCTGGAATGCAGTGGCGAGATCTCCGCTCACTGTAGCCTCCTCCCCCTGGGTTGAAGCAATTCTCATGCCTCAGCCTCCCAAGTAGCCAGGACTATAGGCACCTGCCACCATGCCTGGCTAATTTTTGTATTTTTTTTCTTTCTTTCTTTCTTTTCTTTTTTTTTTTTTTTTGAGACGGAGTCTCACTCTTGTTGCCCAGGCTGGACAACAATGGCGCGATCTCGGCTCACTGCAACCTCCACCTCCCGGATTCAAGCGATTCTCCTGCCTCAGCCTCCTGAGTAGCTGGAACTACATGCGCGTGCCACCACGCACAGCTAATTTTTATAATTTTAGTAGAGATGGGGTTTCACTGCGTTGGCCAGGATGATCTCGATCTCTTGACCTTGGGATCCACCCGCCTTGGCCTCCCAAAGTGCTGGGATTACAGGTGTGAGCCACCATGCCTGGCCCTAATTTTTGTGTTTTTATTAGAAACAGAGTTTCACCATGTTGGCCAGGCTGGAGAATTGCTGTAATAGTTTTCCAACTGGCCCCTGTCCTTCCTCTCTCTTGCTCTCCTCCCATCTCATCTGCACCTAGCAGCCAGAGTGATCCTGATACTCTCGGCCTTTACTTCCGCCTCCCTCAGAGCAGCAGCCTGTCAAAACACCAGATTACAACAAATTTAGTTTAAAGGTCTCAATTAGCGTTATTGGCAATTCTAGAATCAGGCAACAGACTCATTGAATCAGGAACAGATTCACTCCATAAAATACAGAGAGTGCTGCAATGAGCTGGGTAGAAGAGGTTAGTTTTATAGACAGGAAGGGGCTGTCAAAGGCAGAAAGAAATGAAGAACAAAAAAAAAGATTGATTTTTTTTTTTTTGAGACAGGATCTCACTCTGTCATCCAGGCTGAAGTCCAATCCCACAATCATGGCTCACTGCAGCCACCACCTCCTGAGCTCAAGTGATCCTCCCATCTAAGCCCCCAAGTAGCTAGGACTACAGGAGCACACCACCACACCTGGCTAATTTTTGTATTTTTTGTGGAGACAGGGTCTCAGTATGTTACCCAGGTTGGACTGGAAACCCTTGGCTCAAGCAATTTGCCTGCCTCAGCCTCCCAAAGTGCTGGGATTACAGGCGTGAGCCACTGCACAGGGCCAGATTCATCATTTCAAAGTTACTTTCTATATGCGGCCGGAACAGGGTGGTTGACATCAGTTTTCTTCAGGTTACTTTTTAATAATGATTAAAACGGGGAACTTCATTATCATGAGCATGGTTACTGTCTGCATTATTACGCCAACT